GCCCAGGCTGCAGTTCAGTGGCGCAATCTCGGCTCACTGCAACCTCTGCCTCCCAGGTTCAAGCAATTCTGCTGTCTCAGCCTCCCAAGTAGCTGGGATTACAGGCCCGCGCCACCTCTCCTGGCTAATTTTTTGTATTTAGTAGAGACGGAGTTTCACCATGTAGGTCAGGCTGGTCTCGAACTCCTGACCTCAGGTGATCCACCCGCTTCGGCCTCCCAAATTGCTGGGATTACAGGCGTTGAGCCCCGGCGCCCGGCCACCAAATCCTTTTTCAAAACAACTCCCTTCTTTGACACAGTGCAATTTAAATAAGTATACAATTAACAAAGTACGTTTTTCTTGTTCAAAACCATCACTGAACAGTTTGCAACAGTAGGGTATGAATGCATACAATCTCGATGGTCTTTACACCTTCAGAGGCTATTCGGACTTAAGGAAACGTGCATTTACAAGTGTAAATGTAAAAGCTCAGTAGTTGCCTTGTAAAGTGCTTTTCGGGGTTGTGGGGTTGGGGGTGGTAGGAGTAGGTGGTGCCTCAAATTATACTAGCGAATACCAACATTCCCAAACATCTAGCCCTCTGCCTAAACTCACCCGGTTGCGGTCTGTCATTTTCGCTCTTCTTTGTTAATTTTTTCGGCAAAGTCAGTTTTCATGCAGCAGATGGCAAGAAAGCCGGTGAACGCCTAGGGACGTGGCCTTTTAACCGCACCCAATTAAAGCAGCAAACAGAAGATGAATAGCTGGGTGGATCAGTATGTGTAAACCTATCCGTTTAATCCGGGGAGCTGTTTTCCCGGGTGAAACCACGAATTCTTTCTGGAGGTTGCAACTCGTAACCATAGCAACTGGAAGTGGTCGCCGGCTCCCGGATGTTGTGGGGATCTGCGGCCGCCTGGCCCAGCTTCCCGCAGCCGCCCGGCGGCGGCCTGCGCTCCACTTCGGGAGTGGTAGTTCTTCTCTTCACCGCTGCCGGGCAGGAGGCGCAGGCGGGACTACGCGTCACGGCATGCACTGCGGCGCCCAGCCGGTCACCGCCTGCCGGCTGCAGACGCCTGCGAGCAGGTTGTTTTTATAAGAGGCGTCATTGGCGCCCGAGCTGTGACCGCCGCCACTGGGGCAGCCAGCACAATCGGGCGGAGGTGGCGCTGCCCCTTCAGGTACTGTACTAGGCGGGCTTAGACCCCGGGAGGGGGTTTGTGCCGACTGTCTGAGTCCCTGGCCGACACGCTCGGCTCAGTAGAGGAGCAGTGGCGGGGTCCGCCTCCTAGGCTGGGGCTGCTCGGGCGGGGACTTGACGCCTGGTGTCAGCGGCCGCACGGGCGACCTCCTCGGGCCGTGCGCGAGTGCACAGCTCCGGAGGCCCGAGCCGACCCTGGGGCGTCCGGTCCGGTGGTCTTGCAGCCTCCAAACCCCGAGTGCTATACCGAACTGCGCGCCAAGGGTGGGAGAGCTGACGGCCTGGGCCACCCTTCTTCCTTCACTGGGCAGGCTTTGAGGTGCTTGTCGGTCTGGACTGATGAAAATCCATATGGTAAGATGTTATGTGCGTCACCCTGCCGGGTTTCTCATGAGTCAATATGTTTTTGTATTTGTAGACCTGAAAGATGTCTGAAAATTCCAGTGACAGTGATTCATCTTGTGGTTGGACTGTCATCAGTCATGAGGTATGATATTTAATACTTTTTATAAGGTAATTCAAATAACTGAAAGATTATCACTTTTCCTTAGGGGTCAGATATAGAAATGTTGAATTCTGTGACCCCCACTGACAGCTGTGAGCCCGCCCCAGAATGTTCATCTTTAGAGCAAGAGGAGCTTCAAGCATTGCAGATAGAGCAAGGAGGTAAGTTGTTCACAAATTCTAATTTTTTTTTTAAATAATTATATTGATCTTTGCTTTATATCAGAAAGCAGCCAAAATGGCACAGTGCTTATGGAAGAAACTGCTTATCCAGCTTTGGAGGAAACCAGCTCAACAATTGAGGTAAACTTGTATTTTACACTGTGGATATATGTAACTTACCATCTCTAAAATTATGATTCTTCAGGCAGAGGAACAAAAGATACCCGAAGACAGTATCTATATTGGAACTGCCAGTGATGATTCTGATATTGTTACCCTTGAGCCACCTAAGTTAGAAGAAATTGGAAATCAAGAAGTTGTCATTGTTGAAGAAGCACAGAGTTCAGAAGACTTTAACATGGGCTCTTCCTCTAGCAGCCAGTATACTTTCTGTCAGCCAGAAACTGGTAAGAATACACTGATAAGAGACTTAAAGACAGAATAGCTAAATGTCAACTTTTTTCTTAATAGTATTTTCATCTCAGCCTAGTGACGATGAATCAAGTAGTGATGAAACCAGTAATCAGCCCAGTCCTGCCTTTAGACGACGCCGTGCTAGGAAGAAGACCGTTTCTGCTTCAGAATCTGAAGACCGGCTAGTTGCTGAACAAGAAACTGAACCTTCTAAGGAGTTGAGTAAACGTCAGTTCAGTAGTGGTCTCAATAAGTGTGTTATACTTGCTTTGGTGATTGCAATCAGCATGGGATTTGGCCATTTCTATGGTAAGTACTCAAAAATGTGTTATACATAACCTTTACATACCTTTAATAAAAATATTTATTTTAGGCACAATTCAGATTCAGAAGCGTCAACAGTTAGTCAGAAAGATACATGAAGATGAATTGAATGATATGAAGGATTATCTTTCCCAGTGTCAACAGGAACAAGAATCTTTTATAGATTATAAGGTATGTACCACTAACAGTATTTAAAATAATTGTTTTATTTCTTCTCTTTCAAAAAAAAATGTAGTCATTGAAAGAAAATCTTGCAAGGTGTTGGACACTTACTGAAGCAGAGAAGATGTCCTTTGAAACTCAGAAAACGAACCTTGCTACAGAAAATCAGTATTTAAGAGTATCCTTGGAGAAGGAAGAAAAAGCCTTATCCTCATTACAGGAAGAGTTAAACAAACTAAGAGAACAGATTAGAATATTGGAAGATAAAGGGACAAGTACTGAATTAGTTAAAGAAAATCAGAAACTTAAGCAGCATTTGGAAGAGGAAAAGCAGAAAAAACACAGCTTTCTTAGTCAAAGGGAGACTCTGTTGACAGAAGCAAAGATGCTAAAGAGAGAACTGGAGAGAGAACGACTAGTAACTACGGCTTTAAGGGGGGAACTCCAGCAGTTAAGTGGTAGTCAGTTACATGGCAAGTCAGATTCTCCCAATGTATATACTGAAAAAAAGGAAATAGCAATCTTACGGGAAAGACTCACTGAGCTGGAACGGAAGCTAACCTTCGAACAGCAGCGTTCTGATTTGTGGGAAAGATTGTATGTTGAGGCAAAAGATCAAAATGGAAAACAAGGAACAGATGGAAAAAAGAAAGGGGGCAGAGGAAGCCACAGGGCTAAAAATAAGTCAAAGGAAACATTTTTGGGTTCAGTTAAGGAAACATTTGATGCCATGAAGAATTCTACCAAGGAGTTTGTAAGGCATCATAAAGAGAAAATTAAGCAGGCTAAAGAAGCTGTGAAGGAAAATCTGAAAAAATTCTCAGATTCAGTTAAATCCACTTTCAGACACTTTAAAGATACCACCAAGAATATCTTTGATGAAAAGGGTAATAAAAGATTTGGTGCTACAAAAGAAGCAGCTGAAAAACCAAGAACAGTTTTTAGTGACTATTTACATCCACAGTATAAGGCACCTACAGAAAACCATCATAATAGAGGCCCTACTATGCAAAATGATGGAAGGAAAGAAAAGCCAGTTCACTTTAAAGAATTCAGAAAAAATACAAATTCAAAGAAATGCAGTCCTGGGCATGATTGTAGAGAAAATTCTCATTCTTTCAGAAAGGCTTGTTCTGGTGTATTTGATTGTGCTCAACAAGAGTCCATGAGCCTTTTTAACACAGTGGTGAATCCTATAAGGATGGATGAATTTAGACAGATAATTCAAAGGTACATGTTAAAAGAACTGGATACTTTTTGTCACTGGAACGAACTTGATCAGTTCATCAATAAGTTTTTCCTAAACGGTGTCTTTATACATGATCAGAAGCTCTTCACTGACTTTGTTAATGATGTTAAAGATTATCTTAGAAACATGAAGGAATATGAAGTAGATAATGATGGAGTATTTGAGAAGTTGGATGAATATATATATAGACACTTCTTTGGTCACACTTTTTCCCCTCCATATGGACCCAGGTCGGTTTACATAAAACCGTGTCATTACAGTAGTTTGTAACATTTGTAGATTGGATAGCATTTTTATGATTTGATGAGTTTCTTGTAAGGTTACCGTTTCTAAGAGTTGTGCTTTATGGCCACTGAGAGAATTCAGAATAAATTGAAAGATGGAGTCTAAAAATTATTAGCTGTTACAAATGGAACATTTCATTATAACGTGATCACTTTGACTTGAGCAAATGGTTTAATTTTTATCTTAAAAATCAGTTAAGAATATATAAAATCCTACTTTGGCCAAGTTTGTTTCTTTTCATTATAGTTTATATGAAAAGATCACCTTAAGTGAAATTATTTTCCTTTAATCTTTTATGTATTTATTCACTTTTGGAAGCTAGGAATGAGCAACACAAATTTTACTCTGAAGTCAGAAGAGCTCATATATAATAATTCTAATGTCCCACCTATTTTCACTTGTCCATTCCATGTACCAGCTTAGTTATGATACTTAGTCACATAATTATCTTTGATAAAGGTAGAGGCACAAAGAGGCAAACTAAGCAAGTCAAATTCTAATGTGTGTACTTCATAATAATTTTTTATCCATTTTCATCTTTATATTCTGTAACATGAAACTTACCTAATCTTCAAATGTTAGCTTCATTTTTTACCTTTGAAATACTTAATCTTTCTGAATAAATATAATGTGTCTATAAAATAATGAGACTGATTCTGGTGTCTTTAGTCATTAAGCTGGTATCTAGTCCTATAATGAACAAAGGTGAAGCTGCCTTGAGGAGACAAGTGAAAAATTTTTGCTTCAAAGGAGCTCACAAGCTAAGTAAATAAATGAAATTAAGGTATGGGGCATGGTGGCCTCAGGCTGTCTGGAGGTGTTTGGAAAGGCTTCTTGAGTGAGGTGGCCTTTGAACTGAACTTAGTTTTTAAAGTAGCTTTTGGAAGAGAAATGAGGATTTGCTATGCAGACAGGGAAGGGAATTTCACTTAAAAGGAAGGTCATTTGGAGATGTGAAGATACACTGCTTTAAGGAAGCAGGGTAGAGCTGGAGGATAAGAGATGCAGACCATGAAGGGCCCCATTTTATGCTAAAGGTTTTGTCCTGTAGGACATGGAGAACTTCTGAAGAATTTTCAAGGCGGGTGGGATAAGATTATATTGTATTTTAGATTACAGTAGTCCCCCCTTATCTTCAGGATATATGTTCCAAGACCCCCAGTGGATGCTGGAAACCAGGGATAGAACATAATTCTATATATACTATGCATGAATTTCTTTTTCCTTCTTTACAATCTCACACATAGGTTTGTTCTTACTATAGATCTTACCAATCTCAGCATACTTTTATTTCTCTTGAGAACCTTCACCCTTTCACTTAAAGGAGGCGCTTTATAGCTTCTCTTTGGCATATCCAAATGCCAGCATCACTGTTGTATTTTGGGGTCATTATTAAGTTACTTAATCATCCTTAATCCTTATCTTAGGGATACTTGAACACAAACACTGTGGTAGGATAACAGTATATCTGATTAACAGACTGCTACTAGGTGATTAATGGGTGGGTAGTGTAAATACACAAGAAAAGGATGATTCACATCCCATGTGGGATGGAGCAGAACTGCATTATTTCATTACATTACTCAGAACAGGCATATAATTGAAAACTTATGAATTATTTTTTTTTAATTATTTGAGATGGAATCTTGCTTTGTCAGCCAGGCTGGAGTGCAGTGACACGATCTCAGCTCACTGCAACCTCTGTCTCCTGGGTTCAGGTGATTCTCCTCCCTAGTCTCCCAAGTAGCTGGGACTATAGGCACGTGCCACCACACCCGGCTAATTTTCATATTTTTAGTAGAGATGGGGTTTCACCATGTTGGCCAGGCTGTTCTTGAAATCCTGACCTCAAGTGATCCACACATGTCTACCTCCCAAAGTGCTGGGATTACAGTCGTGAGCCACTGTACCCCGCCTAAAACTGATGAATTATTTCTGAAATTTTCTATTTAACATTTTCAGACCACAGTTGACCACAGGTAACGGAAACCTCAATCACAGAAAGTAAAGCCGTGGATACGGTGGGACTAATGTATTGGTAGCAGCCTAGAGGATTGATGGGAAAGGTATGAAGCTAGAAGGTGGTCAATATAATACAGACATGAGCTGATGAACATCTAAACTGGGACTATACTAGTAGGAGAGGAAAGGAAAAAACATTTGGAAAATAGTAACATTGATATTTCTTGTGAAGGAGAAGTAGAAAGTAACAGTGACTTCTAGATTTCTGGGTTGGGTCATCTTGTTGGATAGTAGTACCACTGAGATAGGGAATTCAAGGTTTGGGGCAAGGGTAATTGGAGATGAGAATTGTGTTTGGAGGTAACTACTGACATTCAAGTGGAGAGGGTTAGTTGGCAGTTAGTTCTATGGTCATCTCTTTTGCCGAGACTGTATATTTATCAGACTCCTGGGAGAACACCAACATCCATGGGGTTGTAGGGAAGGCTAAGGACAGGAGTGGGGAGTGGTACCTTGAAAATCCAAAAGCCATCTCAAGTAAAAGGAATAAATGTGTCATGCTTTTTAAAAAGTTGATGTGCGGAAAATGTTTTCTTGGCTTGGAAACTGGGCGGCCAGGGGATGACAGTATGGACTTCCAGTGAAGTAGTGACGGAAGCCTGATCATAGACATTAAGGAAAGCGGTGTAGGTGTTGTGAGCTTTTGCTGTAAGAAAAAGTTGAGACTTTTGTTTTGCTTTGTTTGTGAGAGATGTGTATGTATTTCTGCTGAGTGATAAAGCCAGCGGGGAGGGACTGATTTTTATAGGAAAGGAGGAAAAATAATGGAAACACATCTCATTATTTTATTGTCACATTTCTTTTCTTTGTTATCTTTTGAGTGTTTCCCTTTTTTGCCAGTAGAGTTATTGTCTATTTTTTCTTTCTATAGGACAAAAAAACTAATACAGACTCCTTTATTTTTATATGGATATACTAGGATTGTAATTCAGATATTTAATATCTTTTATCAGTGTTCAGATCATAGATTAATGGAGAAAACATTTAAAATTGTTTTAAATTTAAATACATTGAACTCTAACATAGATGAAAAATGTGTTTACTGCTTTCAGTCGACCTGATAAAAAGCAACGTATGGTAAATATTGAAAACTCCAGGCATCGAAAACAAGAGCAGAAGCACCTTCAGCCACAGCCTTATAAAAGGGAAGGTAAATGGCATAAATATGGTCGCACTAATGGAAGACAAATGGCAAATCTTGAAATAGAATTGGGGCAATTACCTTTTGATCCTCAATACTGATTCACAATTGAGTTAAATTAGACAACTGTAAGAGAAAAATTTATGCTTTGTATAATGTTTGGTATTGAAACTAATGAAATTACCAAGATGACAATGTCTTTTCTTTTGTTTCTAAGTATCAGTTTGATAACTTTATATTATTCCTCAGAAGCATTAGTTAAAAGTCTACTAACCTGCATTTTCCTGTAGTTTAGCTTCGTTGAATTTTTTTTGACACTGGAAATGTTCAACTGTAGTTTTATTAAGGAAGCCAGGCATGCAACAGATTTTGTGCATGAAATGAGACTTCCTTTCAGTGTAAGAGCTTAAAGCAAGCTCAGTCATACATGACAAAGTGTAATTAACACTGATGTTTGTGTTAAATTTGCAGCAGAGCTTGAGAAAAGTACATTGTTCTGGAATTTCATCATTAACATTTTATAATCTTACACTCACTTCTTGTCTTTTTGTGGGTTCAAGAGCCCTCTGACTTGTGAAGAATTTGCTGCCCTCTTAAGAGCTTGCTGACTTGTTTTCTTGTGAAATTTTTTGCACATCTGAATATCGTGGAAGAAACAATAAAACTACACCATGAGGAAAACTAAAGGTCTTTATTTAAAATCTGGCATTGTATTAACATGTAATTTTATACTATGTGGTATTTTATACATTTCCTCAGTAGTGATATTTGGTAAAGCAGTTCATACAGCTTTTTTCTAAGTTCCATGAATCTTACCCAGTGTTTACCGAAGTATTTAAGCAGCATCTGAATATTTCCACCCAGCAATGTTAATTTATCTAGGAAAGTTCAGAATTTCATCTTCATGTTGAATTTCCCTTTTAACTTCCGTTCATAGACATATATGTGACTTCCAATTCGACCCTCTGGCAAGTGAGTGTGGAAGAAAACAGCAGTTCTTTTATAATTGCTTGAAATTAGGAAAGCGCTTATTTCCTAGAAGCAAATAAATGTTTAAGTAAATAAAGGCTACATTTTGCTGAGTACTGTTTCAGTCAATTTTAGAATTGCCTAT